TGCTGACTCCCCTTTCACCTTCTGCCATGAGTGTAAGTCTCCCAAGAAGCCAAGCAGGTGCCAGCATCATGCTTCCTGTACAGCCTGCCGAACAATAAGCCAATTAAATCTATTTTCATTAGAAATTACAGTCTTAGGTATTTCTTTATAGCAGTGCGAGAACGGACTAATAGAGATGCCAATCCCCCAGGCTCCGTATCTCCTTGCAGGAGACTCTGGCATTAGCTGACCTCTGACCCAGGAGACAGCAGGGGCAGCTTCCCTGTGGGACTTGGGTGCCTCTGTTCTGAAAGTCCTCCTGCCCACTGGCCCCTCCCAGGGCCCATGCCTAGCCACTCTGCAAGAGCAGGTGCACACACAGTGCAGCCTCTGCAGCCCAGCCTGAGTGCATCGCTCCACCTGAGTACCTTACCCGTGACCCAGGAGTACATTGGATTCCCCAGCACAGCGAGAGCCCAACCTCAAGCCATACTTCTTGGTGTCCCCAGGGCTGTGGCACGTAGCTAGGGATACCGGGGGCGGGGGGGAGATCTGTGGCTAGCACTTGAACGGGGGAGGAGCCCCCACTCTCAGAGCACTGAGAGAGGTGAGACATTTGGGACACTGGGCAGCGAGGGAGCGAGGCATGCCTCCCTCCAGAGGGCCAGTCCAGAAAAGGGGCGACCTATGCAGCCTCTGCCCGAGGGAGCCCCGCAGCCCAGAACACCTAACAAAAGCAACGCAGGCAGCCACCAGTGATTACAGGAGGCTCCCCCAAGACCTAGGAGCTGGTAAAGGGCTATTGCTCTCCCGTCTCACCGCAAAGCACGCCTGCGAACGCAAAGTACAAAAGAGCCTTGCTACCGGAGATAGCAGCCGTGCCTCTTAAGCACCATCTATTGGATCACGGCCCTAACTACAACACCAAAATTGGCCAGCTAATACAACATCTGTGAAACCAAGCACAATTCACCCACACGTAAGGGTCCTGTACAGAACCCTGGCCCTCTGAAGCATCCAGAAACGAAGCCAGCTGACAATACCCAACTTACACCACAGTTAAAGGAACACCAACCCTCCCAGATGAGAATCAGTGCAAGAACTCTGGCAATTCAAAAAGACACAGTGTCCCCTTGGAAGACCCAGGCCTGCGGAGGGACGTGAGGAGCAGCCCCGACGCCCGACTCAGTCGCAAACACCGGAGTTGGGGAAAACCAAGTAATAAAACCCTCGAAACTGCGCCTGCGCGCTTGCCCCCTCTCAGCACCTTCTCCTTCCACAGGAGCCTTTGGCCTAGGAGCTGGGAGACTCAGGGCCCTTCTCACACTCAGAATTGGAGCAGGGCCTTCTAGACAGTCCCAGCACCATGAGCCCTGAAAAGTCCCAAGAGGAGAGCCCAGAAGAAGACACAGAGAGAACAGAGCGGAAGCCCATGGTGAGAAGTGGAGGAAGCGAAGCTGGACTCCTAAATCACTGATGGAATCTGTTACTTCCTCTAGGTCAAAGATGCCTTCAAAGACATTTCCATATACTTCACCAAGGAAGAATGGGCAGAGATGGGAGACTGGGAGAAAACTCGCTATAGGAATGTGAAAAGGAACTATAATGCACTGATTACTATAGGTAACAGGAAGTGCTGGGCACAGACCAGCCTGCATTTTAGAACAAAATTTTTGCTTCTTTTCAGGTCTCAGAGCCACTCGACCAGCTTTCATGTGTCACCGAAGGCAGGCCATCAAACTCCAGGTGGATGACACAGAAGATTCTGATGAAGAATGGACCCCTAGGCAGCAAGGTAAGAGGGAAGGGAAGTAGGATTTTTTTTTTAACCAAACCACTGATTTCTCATCACCTTTTAGTCAAACCTCCTTGGATGGCCTTAAGAGTGGAACAGCGTAAACACCAGAAGGTAAGTATTTCCCAAATCCTATTGACAAGAAATTGTCTTTTAATATGTGACTCTCACATTAAAGGGAATGCCCAAGGCGTCATTCAGTAATGAATCTAGTTTGAAAGAATTGTCAAGAACAGCAAATTTACTGAATGCAAGTGGCTCAGAGCAGGCTCAGAAACCAGTGTCCCCTTCTGGAGAAGCAAGTACCTCTGGACAGCACTCAAGACTAAAACTGGGTAAGAAAAAATATTTGCGGGGACTTTAGTCCCAATTTTACCCGTCTACTCTTCTCCAACCTAGAACTCAGGAAGAAGGAGACTGAAAGAAAGATGTATAGCCTGCGAGAAAGAAAGGGTCATGCATACAAAGAGGTCAGCGAGCCGCAGGATGATGATTACCTCTGTAAGTGACACTTTTGGCCACTCACACAGCTTACTTTCCTAATCTCTGCTTCCCTCACTTCCAGATTGTGAGATGTGTCAGAACTTCTTCATTGACAGCTGTGCTGCCCATGGGCCCCCTACATTTGTAAAGGACAGTGCAGTGGACAAGGGGCACCCCAACCGTTCAGCCCTCAGTCTGCCCCCAGGGCTGAGAATTGGGCCATCAGGCATCCCTCAGGCTGGGCTTGGAGTATGGAATGAGGCATCTGATCTGCCGCTGGGTCTGCACTTTGGCCCTTATGAGGGCCGAATTACAGAAGACGAAGAGGCAGCCAACAATGGATACTCCTGGCTGGTAAGAAGAGCCTGCCATTTCCCCTGTTCTGTAAAAGCCTTTGCCTTGTTTTTCTGAAACTCAGATCACCAAGGGGAGAAACTGCTATGAGTATGTGGATGGAAAAGATAAATCCTGGGCCAACTGGATGAGGTAAGGCCAGTAGCTCTCTGAGTTGCAGAGAGCTTTTCTTTCCCTTTGCCTGCCTTGACCCCAGGTATGTGAACTGTGCCCGGGATGATGAAGAGCAGAACCTGGTGGCCTTCCAGTACCACAGGCAGATCTTCTATAGAACCTGCCGAGTCATTAGGCCAGGCTGTGAACTGCTGGTCTGGTATGGGGATGAATACGGCCAGGAACTGGGCATCAAGTGGGGCAGCAAGTGGAAGAAAGAGCTCATGGCAGGGAGAGGTAGGCATCACTATTACTCTTTTAAAAGGACACATCTACCCTGACCAAAAACTTCCTCTTTCAGAACCAAAGCCAGAGATCCATCCATGTCCCTCATGCTGTCTGGCCTTTTCAAGTCAGAAATTTCTCAGTCAACATGTAGAACGCAATCACTCCTCTCAGAACTTCCCAGGACCATCTGCAAGAAAACTCCTCCAACCAGAGAATCCCTGCCCAGGGGATCAGAATCAGGAGCAGCAATATCCAGATCCACACAGCCGTAATGACAAAACCAAAGGTCAAGAGATCAAAGAAAGGTCCAAACTCTTGAATAAAAGGACATGGCAGAGGGAGATTTCAAGGGCCTTTTCTAGCCCACCCAAAGGACAAATGGGGAGCTGTAGAGTGGGAAAAAGAATAATGGAAGAAGAGTCCAGAACAGGCCAGAAAGTGAATCCAGGGAACACAGGCAAATTATTTGTGGGGGTAGGAATCTCAAGAATTGCAAAAGTCAAGTATGGAGAGTGTGGACAAGGTTTCAGTGTTAAATCAGATGTTATTACACACCAAAGGACACATACAGGGGAGAAGCTCTACGTCTGCAGGGAGTGTGGGCGGGGCTTTAGCTGGAAGTCACACCTCCTCATTCACCAGAGGATACACACAGGGGAGAAGCCCTATGTCTGCAGGGAGTGTGGGCGGGGCTTTAGCTGGCAGTCAGTCCTCCTCACTCACCAGAGGACACACACAGGGGAGAAGCCCTATGTCTGCAGGGAGTGTGGGCGGGGCTTTAGCCGGCAGTCAGTCCTCCTCACTCACCAGAGGAGACACACAGGGGAGAAGCCCTATGTCTGCAGGGAGTGTGGGCGGGGCTTTAGCCGGCAGTCAGTCCTCCTCACTCACCAGAGGAGACACACAGGGGAGAAGCCCTATGTCTGCAGGGAGTGTGGGCGGGGCTTTAGCTGGCAGTCAGTCCTCCTCACTCACCAGAGGACACACACAGGGGAGAAGCCCTATGTCTGCAGGGAGTGTGGGCGGGGCTTTAGCTGGCAGTCAGTCCTCCTCACTCACCAGAGGACACACACAGGGGAGAAGCCCTATGTCTGCAGGGAGTGTGGGCGGGGCTTTAGCAATAAGTCACACCTCCTCAGACACCAGAGGACACACACAGGGGAGAAGCCCTATGTCTGCAGGGAGTGTGGGCGGGGCTTTCGCGATAAGTCACACCTCCTCAGACACCAGAGGACACACACAGGGGAGAAGCCCTATGTCTGCAGGGAGTGTGGGCGGGGCTTTAGAGATAAGTCAAACCTCCTCAGTCACCAGAGGACACACACAGGGGAGAAGCCCTATGTCTGCAGGGAGTGTGGGCGGGGCTTTAGCAATAAGTCACACCTCCTCAGACACCAGAGGACACACACAGGGGAGAAGCCCTATGTCTGCAGGGAGTGTGGGCGGGGCTTTCGCAATAAGTCACACCTCCTCAGACACCAGAGGACACACACAGGGGAGAAGCCCTACGTCTGCAGGGAGTGTGGGCGGGGCTTTAGCGATAGGTCAAGCCTCTGCTATCACCAGAGGACACACACAGGGGAGAAGCCCTACGTCTGCAGGGAGGATGAGTAAGTCATTAGTAATAAAACCTCATCTCAATAGCCACAAAAAGACAAATGTGGTCACCACACACTTGCACACCCCAGCTGTGAGGTGGCTTCAGCGGAAGTCTGCTGACCCCTTATATTCCCCGAGAGTATAAAGAGATCGGAAATAACTGATTAAACAAATCCGCCACTTTCATGACTAGAGATGAGGAAGAACAAGGGATAGTTCTGTAAGTGTTCGGGGGACATCAGCATGTGTGGTTCTTTCCCGCACTGATCCCCTCCATTTTTTGTTTGTTTTTTTGCCTCCTGTTCTAATAAATTTTGTCTCCATACAAATCTGAACCCCAAGTGTGTACCTCATTCTTCCCTTATCA